CCCACTGGACAGATGGGATGGGACGCCCATGTCCAAGCCACACACCCGTGGCCCCAAAGCTCTGCGAGGTCCTCAGGGCTCGGCGGCGGGGTGATGTCCGTCGGCGAGGAGTCGGGAGGGGGCGGCTCCTCCATCTCCTCCGATCTGAAGTTCAGCCTCTTGACCACCTGCAGCCTAGGCCGTTTGATCCTGGGGGCTGGGGGAGACACATGCAGGGAACCAGAGGCCTCCTCAGCCTCGCGCCCACTCCGGAGGCCCTGGGGCAATGCCGCCAACCTACCGTGGGGCAGGGACCCGGCCGGCTGCAGGTCGGCGTCCACCTGCCTCTTCCTGGCGCCGCCCTGGCTGCTGCCCACAGATGCGGCTGGGGCGGGACTGGAGGCCGCGTCCCCTCTGGCAAGGGCCTCCTCGAACGTCCGCGGGGGTCGGCCCGCGGTGAACAGGGGGACCCCGGAGGGCGACGGAGTCGACGCCCCTGCTGGGAGAGGAGATTGTCAGCGGCCGCCCCGAGACAGCAGATCCCGCCAGCGGCGACGTGGAGGCCCCTTCGGCCCCCGGCACGCCCTCCCCGAGGTCGCCACTGTCCCGGCTTTCGCAGCTCCTCCCCAACGGCCGGGGGCCGCGCCCCACCTTCCAGCTCTGCCAGCACCTCCAGCTCGGCCGCGAACTGGTTGTGGAAATCATCCTCGACGCCGCACAGCTCCTGCTCGTAGTCCTCCATACCGTCCGCGAGCCCGAGCTCCCGCTCCGAACCTCCCGCGCCGCCGCCGCCGTCGCGCACTGCCCGCCCCGAGCGTGCCGGGCGCCGCCAATCAGCAGCCGGCGTGCCCGGCGGCGCGCGCCATTGGTTGGCGTGGCGGAGGCGGGGCTGCGCGAGGGGTGGGCGGGGCGAGTTCCTGCTCCGCAGCCCCCGCGTCCTGTCCTGGGGAGCTCGCCATTGGCCGCCGCAGCCGCCCTTCCGCGGCGGGGGCGGGCCGGGGGCGGGCCGGGGGGGGGGGCGGGGCTGCGCGCGCAGCGGTGCAGGGCGGAAGCGCTGCCAGGCGTCCGGAGCGGAGCTTCCAGGGTCTCTGGGTCGCCAGCGCGCGGGCGCGCGGCTGGAGCCGGCGCCGGGCACGGCATCGGGGGCCTGGACTGCACGGCCCGGCAGCAGGTTGGTCTTGGCGTGGGCGTGGGCGCGGGAGGCACAGCACACGCACCCACGCGTGGCTCGGCAGGCCGGCCATGGAGCCAGGCAGCGTGGAGAACCTGTCCATCGTGTACCGGAGCCGCGACTTCCTGGTGGTCAACAAGCACTGGGACGTTCGCATTGACAGCAAGGCGTGGCGGGAGACTCTGACCCTGCAGAAGCAGCTGCGGTACCGCTTTCCCGAGCTGGCCGACCCTGACACCTGCTACGGGTTCAGGTAGGGGGGGCGGCCGGAGCCCCACGGTGGCGTGGCTCAGACTCTGGACTCTGTCCCACTCCAGGTTCTGCCACCAGCTGGATTTCTCCACCAGCGGGGCGCTGTGCGTGGCCCTAAACAAGGCAGCCGCCGGCAGCGCGTACAGGTGCTTCAAGGAGCGGCGCGTGACCAAGGCTTACCTGGCATTGGTAAGACCTGGTCAGTCCTGGGGTGGGGCGTGCCACCACGCTCTACGTGGTTGCTTGGTGTTAGGTGGGCTCCCCGGCAGCACTGGGCTGCCCCGTGAACTGCGTGCGATTCTCCCTCTCCTGCAGCTGCGGGGGCACATCCAGGAGAGCCGGGTAACCATCAGCCATGCCATTGGCAGGAACAGCACGGAGGGCCGGGCCCACACCATGTGCATCGAGGGCTCGCAGGGTGTGGCAGGCAGGGACCCACCGGGCGGGCATCACTAACCTCACACCTGCCTTCTGCGCCCCAGGTTGTGAGAACCCAAAGCCAAGCCTCACAGATCTCGTGGTTCTGGAACACGGGCTGTACGCAGGCGATCCTGTCTCCAAAGTGCTGCTGAAGCCGCTCACGGGTGTGTCTGGGGTGGGCGGTGTCCTGGTGGTGCAGCTTGATCCGGCACCGCCCTCATCCCGCAGGCCGGACACACCAGCTGCGCGTGCACTGCAGTGCCCTGGGCCACCCCGTGGTGGGCGACCTGACCTACGGAGAAGTCTCGGGCCGGGAGGACCGGCCGTTCAGAATGATGCTGCACGCTTTCTACCTGCGCATCCCCACGGACACCGAGTGTGTGGAGGTCTGCACGCCTGACCCCTTCCTGCCCTCCCTGGATGCCTGCTGGAGCCCCCACACACTGCTGCAGTCGCTGGACCAGCTCGTGCAGGCCTTACGGGCCACCCCCGACCCTGACCCCGAGGATAGGGGCCCCAGGCCAGGCAGCCCCTCCGCACTCCTGCCTGGGCCCGGCCGGCCTCCTCCACCCCCAACCAAGCCCCCTGAGACTGAGGCACAGCGGGGCCCCTGCCTGCAGTGGCTGTCGGAGTGGACGCTGGAACCGGACAGCTGAGAGCCGTGGGGCTGGGGCAGGGGGTGTCAGCTGCACAGCGGGACTCTAGGGAGATGGGCGAGCGAGCGTCTGCTCACTGGCTCTGGGGCCTCGAGGTGCCAGGCAGCATCAGGCCCACTGGGTTGCCCCGGCCAGGCCTGCGAGGAAGGGCTGAGGTGGGGCCGGCAGGGGGCGCCAGGCAGCCGTGATCACAGGTGACGACCGCACCGCGGCCGTGGGACTGATGCGGGATCCCGAGGGCCTTCCTGCCCACATGCCCCGGGAGAAACCGAGGCCCCTCCCTCCTCCTGGAACAGCTTCCGGCTCTCAAGCGTCACCCCAGGGGCGTCAGTTTTACGGACTCAAGGTCACCTCAGGAAGAGGCAGGGCCAGGTTTTGGGATAGGCTTTGCCTCCAGGATGGGCTGCTCCTGGGCCTGGTGAGCTACTGCCCCCAACCTACCCTCTAGAGGGGCTGGGAAGGGCCGTTCTGGGCTCACCTGGCCTGGGAGACCCATCTGGTCCCTGCGTCCTCTGCCCCTCACTGCTCTGTGCAGATCCTGTCGCCCTCAGCTGCCTCCTCCCGAGACCTAATGGTCCCTGCTGGGCTCGAGTCTGCAGGCCCGGCTGCGTGTGCCTTGGCCTCACTGTACCAGTGGTTCCCTCTCTGCCCGGATTCTGAGCTCAGTGTGGTGTTTGGTGCACAGGGGTTGGTCAGGGGCCATGGCCAAGGCCCTGCCACGCACGCCCATCCCTCAGATCCACTGTGAGCACCAACCTGCTGCAGTCTCTTGGGCCCCTGCTGGCAGCTCTGCCACGTCACCGCCTGCCTGGCTCCCACACAGCCATGCATTGTCACTCTGCCTCCGGGACCCCAGCTTGGGAGCTGTGGGTCTGCCAGGTCCCACCTCCTCTGTCCCCCATGCCACAACCTGGGCTCCTGGCTACAGCAGGGCTCCAGGGACTCCAAATAAATGTTCAGTGACTGGCTCCAAGGATGACCGTGAACGTGTCCGAAGTGGGGCTTCCA